CAATGGCGCTATCTCGGCTCACTGCAACCTCCGCCACCCGGGTTCAAACGATTCTCCTGCCTCGGCCTCCTAAGTAGCTGGGATTACAGGTGACCGCCACCATGCCCCGCTAATTTTTTGTATTTTTAGTAGAAACGGGGGTTTCGCCATGTTGGGCAGGATGGTCTCGAACTGCTGACCTCAGGTGATCCGCCCGCCTCGGCCTCCCAAAGTGCGCTGGGATTACAGGGGAGAGCCACTGCGCCCGGCCTCCCTCGTTTATATGCAGGTTAAAAACTCCCTTGAGCCTTCAACTATTTCTTTTTCTTTTTTTTTTTTTTTTTTGAGGAGTTTCGCTCTTGTTGCCCAGGCTGGAATGGCGCTATCTCGGCTCACTGCAACCTCCGCCTCCCAAGTTCAAACGATTCTCCTGAGTAGCTGGGATTACAGGCATGCGCCACCACACCCGACTAATTTTGTATTTTTAGTAGAAACAGGGTTTCACCATATTGGTCAGACTGGTCTCGAACTCCTGACCTCAGGTGATCCGCCTGCCTTAGGCCTCCCAAAGTGCTGGGATTACAGGCGTGAGCCACAGCGGCTGGTGCTTTCAACTATTTATTTGACATGGCTTCAAGCTTCCTTGCCACCCTAGTGCCGCCATCGCTCCGTTTCCCTTCCCTACCACCCTTGGGGAGTAAGGGTGAGGACTGGGGAATGGCAGAGGAAGCGTAGTTTTTCCGAAGAGCTGAAGGCAGCCTGTGATTATGACCTTAGCTCTTCCTCTTCTCTGTTTTCTGATCTCCTAATACACGTCTGTAAATATCACAAGACCCTGCAAGTCCCTCACTTATTATCTCTTCAAATCTGACGACTTTCAACCGTTCGGGCCCCACGACTCTCTCCCCGGACTAGGATCTACTCTATGGTAGTGAGCTCAGCCTTTCTAGCTCTCTAGTCCTCCCATTGCTCCATCTATGGTTTCCGGAGGCCTCACCGGAAGCCCTCGTGTGAGGCCGTGTGGGAGGCCGGAAGTTGCGGCTTCATTACTCGCCATTTCAAAATGCTGCCGAGGCCCTAGGATCTGTGACTGCCACCCCTCCCCCCACCCGGGCTCGGCGGGGGAGCGACTCATGGAGCTGCCGTAAGGTGTGGCTCTTGGCCTTCGTCGGCGGGGTGCCGGGAGCGGGAGCTGGAGAGTGAGGAGCAGGCGGCCGTACCGCCAGTTGTGCGGGTAGCGGGCGGGAGGAGCTTGAGAGGTGGGTCGGGCGGCGTGGGGAAGGCCGCGCCAAATAGATGTTATAAATTTTTTTTTCTATTTAGTTTTACCAACAGACTGCAGTTTCTTCACTACCAAAATGACATCATTTTCCACCTCTGCTCAGTGTTCAACATCTGACAGTGCTTGCAGGATCTCTCCTGGACAAATCAATCAGGTAAATCATTTTCGGTATTTCTAGTTTTTTGGTAAATAGCACATTTATTTTATGTTTATATCAGGTACGACCAAAACTGCCGCTTTTGAAGATTTTGCATGCAGCAGGTGCGCAAGGTGAAATGTTCACTGTTAAAGAGGTAAGCCATCAAATAAAATTCTCATTTTTTTTCAGATCACAACATGGTATTTTATTCCATGCAGGTCATGCACTATTTAGGTCAGTACATAATGGTGAAGCAACTTTATGATCAGCAGGAGCAGCATATGGTATATTGTGGTGGAGATCTTTTGGGAGAACTACTGGGACGTCAGAGCTTCTCCGTGAAAGACCCAAGGTAAAAACAGTGAGGGCTTGCGTATCTTTTTGGTTGTTAATTTTTTATCTTCTCTCTTTAACAGCCCTCTCTATGATATGCTAAGAAAGAATCTTGTCACTTTAGCCACTGCTACTACAGGTATGTCACATCATATTTCTTCAGTCTGTATCAAGGTTTTCCTTTTGTTTTACTTGCTATCCAGATGCTGCTCAGACTCTCGCTCTCGCACAGGATCACAGTATGGATATTCCAAGTCAAGACCAACTGAAGGTAAAATCACCACACGGTGACTTCTTTTGTTGCTGCACTGATGGACACCTTTCCCTTCTTTCAGCAAAGTGCAGAGGAAAGTTCCACTTCCAGAAAAAGAACTACAGAAGACGATATCCCCACACTGCCTACCTCAGAGCATAAATGCATACATTCTAGAGAAGGTATGTTTTGGATTAAGGCTATATAGACTTTTTAGTTATCATTCTTTTCATTTGACTTCTATAGATGAAGACTTAATTGAAAATTTAGCCCAAGATGAAACATCTAGGCTGGACCTTGGATTTGAGGAGTGGGATGTAGCTGGCCTGCCTTGGTGGTTTTTAGGAAACTTGAGAAGCAACTATACACCTAGAAGTAATGGCTCAACTGATTTACAGACAAATCAGGTAAATTTCACATTTGAAGGGAAGTGGTTTTTACAGAAACTCATGTTTGTTTTTTTTCTGTTAGGATGTGGGTACTGCCATTGTTTCAGATACTACAGATGACTTGTGGTTTTTGAATGAGTCAGTATCAGAGCAGTTAGGTGTTGGAATAAAAGTTGAAGCTGCTGATACTGAACAAACAAGTGAAGAAGTAGGGAAAGTAAGTGACAAAAAGGTATGTTGTGGAAAAATTCCATGTTGATTCTGACATTACTAATGAGATGTTTTTGCCTTCACAGGTGATTGAAGTGGGAAAAAATGATGACCTGGAGGACTCTAAGTCCTTAAGTGATGATACCGATGTAGAGGTTACCTCTGAGGTATGAATCTTTAGCAAGAACTATTTTGCACCTGAGTATTAATTGGCTTCACTTGTCTTTGTAGGATGAGTGGCAGTGTACTGAATGCAAGAAATTTAACTCTCCAAGCAAGAGGTACTGTTTTCGTTGTTGGGCCTTGAGGAAGGATTGGTATTCAGATTGTTCAAAGTTAACCCATTCTCTCTCCACGTCTGATATCACTGCCATACCTGAAAAGGAAAATGAAGGAAATGATGTCCCTGATTGTCGAAGAACCATTTCGGCTCCTGTCGTTAGACCTAAAGATGCGTATATAAAGAAAGAAAACTCCAAACTTTTTGATCCCTGCAACTCAGTGGAATTCTTGGATTTGGCTCACAGTTCTGAAAGCCAAGAGACCATCTCAAGCATGGGAGAACAGTTAGATAACCTTTCTGAACAGAGAACAGATACAGAAAACATGGAGGATTGCCAGAATCTCTTGAAGCCATGTAGCTTATGTGAGAAAAGACCACGAGACGGGAACATTATTCATGGAAGGACGGGCCATCTTGTCACTTGTTTTCACTGTGCCAGAAGACTAAAGAAGGCTGGGGCTTCATGCCCTATTTGCAAGAAAGAGATTCAGCTGGTTATTAAGGTTTTTATAGCATAATGGTAGTACGAACATAAAAATGCATTTATTCCGTTCACTTACCACATTATTTGAAAATCAATCCTTTATTTAATTTTATTTCCAACCTGTCAGAGAATGTTCTTAGGCATCAAAATCCAAGGTAGCTGTAAGAAAAATACTGGAGCTAACAATGAAGAACAGAAGTAATCTGATTAGTCAAATTATTAAGTGCCATGGATTACTTTATGCAGCAGTCAGGTACATAGTTAGGTGAACCCAAAAGAAAAACTCTTGAAAACAAGAGATTTCTTCCATGCACATTTACAATATTGAGGTATAATTAACATGATAAAGTGTTTCCTTCTAACGAGTTGTAGAAATCTGAGTAACCACCCAAAAAAGCAATAGAATGTTTCTGTCACCCCAAAACACTCCCTTCTGCCCCTCTTCAGACAGTCCTTCAGCTATTTCATGGCTCTCACCCTAGTTTTTTTTTTTTTTGCACTTTTTTTTTTCCGGGGGTATAGGGGAGGTGTGGGGCGACAGGGTCTGTCTTGTTCTGTCTCCCAGGCTGAAGTGCAGTGCAGTGGTATGATCATGGCTCACTGCAGCCTTGGTTTCCTGGGCATAAGTGGTCTTCCCACTTCAGCCTCCTGAGTAGCTGAGACTATAGACTAGCATAACCACACTGGCTAATTTTTTGTGGAGATGAAGTCTCACTATGTTGCCCAGGCTGGTCTCGAACTCCTGGGCTCAAACAATCCTCCCGCCTCAGCCTTCCAAATTGCTGGGATTATAGTCATGAGGCACCTAGTCTGGCCCTTTTGCAAGACTTTAATCTGAAATCTAAATTTTTAAAATTTAAGTACTTACAAAGGATATACTATCCAACATATTGCATATTATATATGTGCTTTAAAGTTTTTTTTTTTTTTTGAGAGACGGTCTCACTTTGTCATCCAAGCTGGAGTGCAGTGGTGCAAACACGGCCCACCTCCTGGGCTCAAGTGATCCTCCAGCCTCAGCTTCCCTCACAGGCATTCACTATCACTCCCAGCTAATTAAAATAATTTGTAGACGGTGTCTCGTTATGTTGCCCAGGCTGGTCTCGAACTCCTGGGTTTAAGTGATTCCCCCGCCTCAGCCTCCCAAAGTGTTGGGCTTACAGCCTTGAGCCACTATGCTTGGCTCAAAGATATTTTTATGAAAGCCCTGGGACTATAGATTTAGCTGATTAAATTTATAGAAAAAGTCCTGTCATATAAACTGGCAAAGTCTGTTCTTAATTTAATTAGCCAAATCAGACTTAACTTCCGTCAGAACATGTCTTGGTTTTAATTCAGATAAACACACAAACATACTTCTCTGGCACAGCCTTCAGAAGCATCAGTTTTTGTTTTGTTTTGTTTTGTTTTTTGAGACAGGGTCTTGCTCTGTCGCCCAGGCTGGAGTGCACTGGCACAATCACAGTTCACTGCAGCCTCGACCTCCCAGATCCAAGCAATCCTCCCACCTAAGCCTCCCAAGTAGCTGGGTCTATAGGCGCGTGCCACCACCATGCCCAGCTGAATTTTGTATTTTTTGTACAGACAGCATTTTGCCATGTTGCCCAGGCTGGTCCCAAACTTCTAGCCTCAAGCAACCCTCCTGCCTCAGCCTCTCAAAGTGCTAGGATTGCAGTCCTGAGCTACTGCCCCCTACCCTCTTTGCGTCTTAGGAGTCATTTAGATTTTTTTTGATCCTTTTGTTTAGTGCCTCTGGAGCTGCTTACACCAAGGCAATACGCCTTGATATACTGGATGGTTGAGAGGCAGCCTCTTTTTTTTTTTTTTTTTTTTTTTTTTTTTGGAGGATAGGGAGTATGGCTGTTGTGAAAAGGGAGGTAAAGAGAAATGGTAGATCTGAAGAGGCCTCATCAGAGCACATATTTTAGGACAACACATATGGAAATTGGACATCTTTAAGTTGGTTTCCATAGAGCTATGCATGTATCCTTACCCCCATGGGAAAATGTTGGTGTGTTCTCAAGGGTATGCATGTGTCATTTTGAAGACCAAGGCCCTAGAATTGTCAAACTTAAGGATCATAAAAATCATGAGGGTTGCTTGTTAAAAATGTCCAAACGTGCAGAGACTGATCTTTGAGATCTGGACCAGGAATTTGCATTTGAACAAGTGTTCCTGGAATCTCTATGCAAGTTTTATACAGAACATACTTTTGGAATCCTTGCCCTAGACAGGGGTGTCCAATCTTTTGGCTTCCCTGGTCCACAATGGAAGAAGAATTGTCTTGGACCACACATAAAATACACTAACACTAACAATAGCTGATGAGCTAAAAAAAAAAAAAAAAAAAATCGTGGACCGGGCGTAGTGGCTCACGCCTGTAATCCCAACACTTTGGGAGATCACCTAGGTCGGGAGTTTGAGACCAGCCTGACCGACATGGAGAAACCCCATTTTTACTAAAAATACAAAAAATTAGCTGGGCATGGTGGTGCATGCCTGTAGTCCCAGCTACTCAGGAGGCTGAGGCAGGAGAATCGCTTGAACCTGAGAGGGGGAGATTGCGGTGAGCTGAGATTGCGCCATTGCACCCCAGCCTGGGCAACAATAGCGAAACTGTCTCAGAAAAAAGAAAAAAAAAATCGCAAAAAGAAAAATCTCATAATGTCGTTGTTGGTTTTTTTTTTTTTTTTTGAGACAGTCTCACTCTGTTGCCCAGGCTGGAGTGCAATGGCATGATCTCTGCTCACCGCAACCTCTGCCTCCCGGGTTCAGGTGATTCTCCTGCCTCAGCCTCCCAGATAGCTGGGACTACAGGCACATACCACCATGCCTGGCTAATTTTTGTATTTTTAGTAGAGATGGGGGTTTCACTGTGTTGGCCAGGCTGGTCTCGAACTCCTGACCTCATGATCCACACACCTCGGCCTCCCAAAGTCCTGCGATTACAGGCGTGAGCTACCGCACCCAGCCAAGTTGTAATTTTTAATAAAACTTAAGAAGTAAACATTTTACTTATGTTTATAGGTATTTGATCCTAAATTTGACACATCATTGCCCATGAAAGAATCCTCTTAGGCTGCTCAGCTTCACTCTTCCTGCTTGCCCACCGGGGTTTTTCACTGCTTCTGTTAGCACTAAGTACTTAGACGATCCTAAGATATGTGCTTGAGCCGAATTTCATCTTTACTTGTAGGAAACTTTAAACTATTTCTTTTCTTTTCTTTTTTTTTTTTTTTTACTTGAGATGGAGTTTTGCTCTTGTCGCCCAGGCTGGAGTGCAGTGGAGTGATCTCGGCTCACTGCAACCTCTGCCTCCCGGGTTCAAATGATTCTCCTGCCTCAGCCTCCCAAGTAGCTGGGATTACAGGTGTGCACCACCATGTCTGGCTAATTTTGTATTTTTAGTAGAGATGGTTTCACCATGTTGGTCAGGCTGGTCTCGAACTCCTGACCTCAGGTCATCCACCCACCTCAGCCTCGCAAAGTGCTGAGATTACAGGCATGAGCCACAGCGCCCAGCTTAAACTATTTTCTTGGTCTGTTTTTGATTTTCTTTTTTCCTTGCCACTGCGGTACAGATTTTTTTTACTCACTGCCACTAAACTAAAGCAAGGCATAGTTTATATGTGAAGTGTTCAGAGTTTACTGCTATAAGGAAACTTCCAAATACTGACATTTACCTTTTAGCTGTAGTTATTGGGACCATGTGCTCTGGTTTTCTGGAGACTGCCAAATTGCTCCCATTTTTCTGCATCCCACCTGGTTTCTTTCTGCATGTCCCCTTTCACTTTCAAACCTCTTCATTTGGATGTTAAATTATATGGTCACCTAGTTATAGGTAAGCCTTGTTCGAGTTGATATCTTGATTGTGAGGAAGGATCTGTGTCATTGGAGCTTGTTTCTGCTGCAACGTGCTGTAGACTATGAATAATGAAATCACACCACATTACCATCAGATTTCTTGTTTTAGTTGTCAAATTAATATTTATGATTGTTATCTTGGGCGAAAAGTTCAGAGCAGAGATGACAAATCATTAGAACAACGATGAATTTCAGTATTACGGCTAAAAAGTTCTTCTGTCTGAATATTAACTCACTCTCCTTCCAGTGTACTTCACAGTAATTGGTATGCTTTTTTATTTAATGCTTAAATCAAACTTTATAAAAATCTTAGACCAGATCTTTAATATGGTATGCCATTTCCCCAGTCTACCAATGGAATAGTATGGGTTTCTAATCCTAGGCTTGTACAATGGATTGGAGTTGAGCCATGCCAGCCTCCACACTGCCACTAACTTCTGTAATGTAAGATTGAGTCACTGCCAAGCATTTGAAATATGCAGTTGTGTTTTAATTATAATTTATGTATAGTTAGATGTATGTAGTGCATTGTGTGGTATTATTTGGTTTGTAAGAATTTATTTTTAAGGGTCAAGGTCATTTGTAACATTTTGTGTGTGTCAATTCAATGCAATGTTGGCTGCCTTTTGAAGTCTTTGATATATTGGTGAATATTCTTCTGATCTATAATACAAAGCTATGTAATGTTACCTCTTGACTCGCTTTTGAAAGGAAGACAATTGTTAACTAGATATTTGAGTTTTTTCCCCTCAGAATTATGTGAATTTCTGATATATGGCTTTAGATACTGTGAATCTGTTTTCCATTTAGTCAGTTATCTGCTTAAATTGTTCAGAACTATATCCTAACGAGCAATTAGTTCTGATGGTTCTCCCAGTCATGAGTGTGCATGTGTGCAAGCATGTTTTGATCCTGATGCTACCTTTGCTAAAAATGGCCATAGATTAGGAACTAGCTATGTTTTTAGAATCAAAGATGAACCGGTAAGCTGTCTCATGTACCAAACGTGAAATTTACAGTGTTTACAAATGTCTGGAATTTTGCACTGCCATAGGGAATGTTAAGGTTACTTGGCTGGAATTTATCAGACTTGTGAGTAAACAAGTTGAAGTTTAGCAGATGAGGGGGAATATTGAGGCCCCTAAGGCTAAACAAAATAATCAGTATCTGAGATAGTGGCTAATGTGGCTCCCCAGGCCTAATTTGGGAACAGTTTTTCCTGATTGCTTTGAGAAGTACTTTCTTTTGACAGAAATTTTCATTCTGCTTGCCATTGCTATATTCTCCCTTTATAGGAGCCATTGGATTTCTTTCCTTTTGTGGGAAATGTCCCATTAGCATTTTCAGATCTTTTGATGTGCACTAATGCCATTATTGGTAATGCCGTTATTGGTGAATACAGCATAGTTAAATAAACTGTTACAGTAAATCTACACTTGGATTTGCTGCACCTCTACCAATAGCCTTTTGAATGACTGAAAGTGTTAACAGAGAAAGAGGCATGTCTGCAGAAAGAGATAGCTAATATTTTTTGGTACTTTATCTGAAATCCAAGATGCTGCTTCCCCTGCAGGTTGTTTTCCTTCTTACGATCCTCATTGAATCCCCTCTGGGAGCACAGGACAGTTAGTAGAACTCTCCATTTCTTTTTTTTTTTTTTTAGACGGAGTCTCTCTCTGTCGCCCCGGCTGGAGTGCAGTGGCGCGATCTCGGCTCACTGCAACCTCCGCCTCCCGGGTTCACCCCATTCTCCTGCCTCAGCCTCCCTAGTAGCTGGGACTATAGGCGCCCGCCACCACGCCTGGCTAATTTTTGTATTTTTATTGGAGACGGGGTTTCACCGTCTTAGCCAGGATGGTCTTGATCTCCTGACCTCGTGATCTGCCCACCTCAGCCTCCCAAAGTACTGGGATTACAGGCGTGAGCCACCGCGCCCGGCCGGAACTCTCCATTTCTTAAGGTAAAGAGGGTCAAGGATACCTAAAAAGGGTCAAATAATGCTAGAAGAGCAATTCCTCTTTCAGAGCAGTTGCTGTAATTTGGCAAATGCTTTATCGAAGATTGATATTAGGCTAGGGGCGGTGGCTTACGCCTGTAATCCCAGCACTTTGGGAGGCCGAGGTGGGTGGATTGCCTGAGCTCAGGAGTTCGAGACCAGTCTGACCAGTATGGTGAAACCCTGTCTCTACTAAAAATACAAAAATTAGCCGGTCGTGGTGGCGTGCACCTGTAGTCCCAGCTACTTGGCAGGTTGAGACAGGAGAATCGCTTGAACCTGGGAGGTGGAGGTTGCAGTGAGCCGAGACTGCACCACTGCGCTCCCACCTGGGTGACAGAGACTCTGTCTCAAAAAAAAGGACATTTATCATTATAACATCTTATTAGAGCCCCTAATTTCTTATCTGAAGGCACTGTTTTTTTTTTTAAACAGTTAAGTACTGATGTCAACAGACAAATATTTCTGATCAGATAGTCCCCTGTCAACAGTAGCAAATGTGGTTTCATAAAGTGGGAAGAAAACAGCATTTTAAAGTAACTTTTTGGGAGACTGATTTGAGTAATAATAAAACTCTGGTCTCCCTTAAGAAAAAAAAACCCTTCCACCTTTACTGTGTCATTTATATCCCCTTAGTTCCAAAGTTAATTATCTTATTTCTGGATATTGCTTTTATACCAAAGACCCTTATCAGCCCTTGTAACTACAGTATCTTTAGATAAGATTCCTCTTTCCAGTCAGTCCTGGGAAATGTTTCTGTTGCAGAGTTAGGCGGTAGATGGGAAGCTGTGATGGCAGAGCTACTATCTAATAAAGTAACAACTCGTAGTTGAGGCTTCCTTTCTGTGTGTGATGGGGGATAGGGAGTTAGCTCCCCTGTTGTCTCAGCACTAAGAAATTGAGGTCAGGCCAGGCGCGGTGGTTCACTCCTGTTATTCCAGCACTGGGGTGGCCAAAGTGGGCAGATTGCTTGCGCTCTGGAGCTCGAGACCAGCCTGGGCAACATGGTGAAACCCTGTCTCTACCAAAAATACAAAAAAAAAGCTGGGCATGGTGGGTGCATGCTTGTCCCAGCTACTGAGGAGGCTGAGGTGGGAGGATCGCTTGAGCCTGGGAGGTGGAGGTTGCAGTGAGCTGAGATGGCACCACTGCAATCCAAGGTGGGTGACAGAGACGCTGTCTCAAAGAAATTGAGGTCAGGCTTCCTTCTTACAGAATTATTTTTTTCTCTGTAGTTTGCCTCATTTTTTCACTTTCTTTTCAATGAGAATCGAAGTGTTTCTTTTGGGTTTTTTTTTCCCCCTTTTAAAATCAACAGGAAATGTTTCAAAGGAGGGATGAAATGCTTCTTGGCTTCCTCAGCACTTGGCAAGGTAGACCTCATAGCAACCTTGAATATGACTTTCTTTAGTCTCTAGCTATGCACTATTAAGTGCCTCTTGGGTAGAGGTAGAGTTAAGTATTGAGTGCCAGTCTTGACGTCCGTATGCCTCAGTTTTTCTCATATATAAAAAGCAGTATACATACCTACCCTTTTCTACCTCATCATTTGTTGTAGGGATTAAATCCGGGAGAGCAATTCTGAAGCCTATAAATTTCCTTGAAGAGATCTAAGAACCTATTATGCTCTTGGTGTACCAAGCTCTGGGGTATATATTCAGAATACCTCATGTTCTGGAAGCTGAGCACTAGCTCCCCTTTATTGCCTGCCTGGCAGAGCCTGTTTGATTACTGCAGGCCCTTTTACCCATGCTTCTAGTTTAGGTATTCTTTCTTTGATATGAGGCTCTTGACCAGAAAAGAGTTCTTTCTCTAGGTGTTCTGAGAGAAGTTTGTAAATTTGGATAGTACATTCTATCCTGATAAAACCACCTTGCTGTGGTCTTGATGTACAAAAAAAAATTTTTTTTTTGAGACAGAGTCTTACTCTGTCACCCAGGCTGGAATGCAGTGGCGCAATCTTGGTTCACTGCAACCCCCGCCTCCTGGGTTCAAGCGATCCTCCTGCCTCAACCTCTCAAGTAGCTGGGACTACAGGCGTGCACCACCACACCTGGCTAATTTTGTATTTTTAGTAGAGACAGGGTTTCACCATGTTGGCCAGGCTGGTCTTGAACTCCTGACCTCAGGCGATCTGCCCGCCTTGGCCTCCCAAAGTACTGGGATTACAGGCGTGAGCAACTGCTCCTGGCCCAAAACATCTCTTTCTACATACACTTGAGTAGGTGGCATAAAATGCACTGTCAATATATAGAAAACATGAAATTTTCCAAATATTTCCGATCAGAGAATCACAAGAGCAGCAAATGTGGTTTCATCAAGTGGGAAGAAAGCAGCAATTTAAAATAACTTTTTGGGAGACTGAATTGAGTAATAATAAAACTTCAGTCTTTCGCTAATAATAATAATAATAATAATAATAACAACAACTTATTGAATGTGGCCAGCTCACTAGATGAGGAAAGAGGAAGGCATTTTCTGCATTCTTGCCTAGTTTTCCTTATAAGCACCACTAAGTTAATAGCTCTGTCTTTTTGGTGTTTGCACTATGTAATGCTTTTAATACTTTTTAATTGTGCTTTTTTATGTATTAAATGTTTTTCCTTTTGCCATTGTGTGTTGTCATTATTTTTGAAATAGGTAA